GGGGAAGAGACTCTGAAAATGGGGCTGGGTGCGGTGGTAGAAAGAGAGGTGGTGGACAGCTGGAGAGTTGGGGCTTTTCCTGGGACCCTGAGATGGCCCAGGGACTGGACTTGGCTCAGTCCCCCACTAACACTGGGCTCCTCCGCTCCACCCAGCCTTGCCCAGGCAGTCCTCCCTGCCATGCCCTCAGTCCTCTCCCCGACTTATCTATGTTTTCTTCCTCCCCCAATTTCACATGATCCCTTTTCTCTGTTCAACGTGTGGAGTACCTGTTATCTGATGCTACATGACCCAGTCCCTAATCTCCAGGCATCTCCAGGCTATGGCAAGGATAAGACAGACTCAAGACTTCACATAAGGAAGCCAGGGACGAGGAGCACGTGATGTGGACAAGAGGCTAGAGGGCCGAGGGGGGAGGAGGAAAAGCGTGAGGAGGGAGCAGGGGAGATGCTCATGTCTGAAGTAGTTTTGATGCAAGCAGGTGTGACTTGTAGAAGTGGAGGCAGGGAGGTGGGGCACGCCAGGTGCAGGGCCCAGTGTGAGCAGGAGAGCAGCAAAGGGAAGCCCCTGCCCTGGAGTGGGTGAGCACCCTGGGAGACCACAGTCCTGGGGGGTCAAGGAGTGGGGAACGCGAGGACATGAGGGTGGGTGGCTCTGGAAGCCGTGAGGAATGCTGAGGGCGACTGGAGACAGGCTTTTGCGAGGACCATTGGGTTGTGCCCTGGGAGCCCAGCGCTGTGCTCAGCTCTGCTCAGAGCGAGCAGGAAAAGAACAAGACACAGTCCCTGCCCCTGGAAGCTCACAGTGGGGTGGCGAAGATGAAAGTAATGCTGTGAAACAAGTCATCCTGCCAGAAGCAGGGGCCTGGACCCCTGACTGCTACAGGGACAGGGACTGAGCAACAGCCAGGCTGGAGTTTAAGAGAGCTGCTCTCTCTGGTTCCCTGCAAAGCACATCTTTGTACAAGCCCCAAGGCCCAGCCTCCCTCCCACAAGCCCCATGCCTCAGGGTAACCTGCTATTACATGAGCCTTCTGCTGGATGCCTTCCAGAAAGAGACACTCCACTGTGTAATGAGAGCTGTGCCCCAGGCCACCCTGCAGGATCCAGAGAAGAGGCAGAGCCAGGGAGAGGGCAATGGAGACTGCCACATAATCTATGACAGATGTGGTGACAGGGGCTGTCATGGAGGCTGTGACAGAGACTGCGGTGTGGACTGTGATACACACCGTGACAAGGTCTGTGATACAGACTGTGACAGGGACTATGACAGAGGCCGTGATAGAGACTGTGACAGGGGCTGTGACAGAGACTCTAACAGACGCTGTGATAGAGACTGTGACAGAGACTGTGATAGAGGCTGTGATAGATACTGTGACAGGCTGTGATAGAGGCTGTGACAGGGGCTGTGACAGATGTGATAGAGACTGTAATACACACTGTGATAGAGGCTGTGATAGAGACTGTGATAGAGACTGTGACAGAGACTGTGACAGAGGCTGTGATAGAGGCTGTGACAGAGGCTGTGACAGAGGCTGTGACAGAGACTGTGATAGAGGCTGTGACAGAGGCTGTGACAGAGACTGTGATAGAGGCTGTGACAGAGGCTGTGACAGAGGCTGTGACAGAGGCTGTGGTAGAGGCTGTGACAGAGACTGTGACAGAGGCTGTGACAGAGGCTGTGATAGATACTGTGACAGAGGCTGTGATAGAGACTGTAATGCAGACTGTGATAGAGGCTGTGATAGAGGCTGTGATAGAGACTGTGATAGAGGCTGTGACAGAGGCTGTGATAGAGGCTGTGAGAGAGGCTGTGACAGAGGCTGTGATAGAGACTGTGATAGAGGCTGTGACAGAGGCTGTGATAGAGACTGTGACAGGGGCTGTGACAGAGGCTGTGATAGAGACTGTGATAGAGGCTGTGACAGATGCTGTGACAGAGGCTGTGATAGAGGCTGTGATAGAGGCTGTGACAGAGGCTGTGACAGAGACTGTGATAGAGGCTGTGGTAGAGGCTGTGGTAGAGGCTGTGACAGAGGCTGTGACAGAGACTGTGACAGAGGCTGTGACAGAGGCTGTGATAGATACTGTGACAGAGGCTGTGATAGAGACTGTAATACAGACTGTGATAGAGGCTGTGATAGAGGCTGTGATAGAGACTGTGATAGAGGCTGTGATACAGACTGTGACAGAGGCTGTGATAGAGGCTGTGACAGAGACTGTGACAGAGGCCGTGACAGAGGCTGTGATAGAGGCTGTGACAGAGACTGTGATAGAGGCTGTGACAGAGGCTGTGACAGAGGTTGTGATAGAGGCTGTGACAGAGGCTGTGACAGAGGCTGTGATAGAGGCTGTGACAGAGGCTGTGACAGAGGCTGTGACAGAGACTGTGATAGAGGCTGTGACAGAGGCTGTGATAGAGGCTGTGACAGAGGCTGTGACAGAGGCTGTGACAGAGGCTGTGATAGAGACTGTGACAGGGGCTGCGACAGAGGCTGTGATAGAGGCTGCGACAGAGGCCGTGATAGAGGCTGTGATAGAGGCTGTGACAGAGGCTGTGATAGAGGCTGTGACAGAGGCTGTGACAGAGGCTGTGATAGAGGCTGTGACAGAGGCTGTGATAGAGGCTGTGACAGAGGCTGTGACAGAGACTGTGACAGGGACTGTGACAGAGGCTGTGAGAGAGGCTGTGACAGAGGCTGTGACAGAGGCTGTGATAGAGACTGTGACAGGGGCTGTGACAGAGGCTGTGACAGAGGCTGTGACAGAGGCTGTGATAGAGGCTGTGACAGAGGCTGTGACAGAGACTGCAACAGAGACTGTGAGAGAGGCTGTGACAGAGGCTGTGATAGAGGCTGTGACAGGGGCTGTGACAGAGACTGTGATAGAGGCTGTGACAGGGGCTGTGATAGAGGCTGTGACAGAGGCTGTGACAAGGGCTGTGACAAGGGCTGTGACAGAGACTCTGACAGCGACTGTAACAGGAATTGTGACAGGGGCTGTGACAGAGGCTGTGTTAGAGGCTGGGACAGAGACTCTGACAGGGACAGGGACAGGCACTGCGATGGGGACTGGGACAGAAATGTGACTAAATCTGGAACCACAATCAGAGTTGGGACAACAGTTCCTGGAGCCCGGGCCCACACTCCCACGGTCGACAGAGCAGTTGGCGGTGACAGCAGCAACACAGCAAACACAGAGGCCCAGCCAGGCCCAGGCATTTGTGGGGACGCCAGCAGGCTGAAGCTGCCGCGGGAAGACAGCGAGAGGGAGGTGAGTGAGGCTGGCGCCCACCCAGCTCTGCCGAGCTGTGGCTTTATCCTATCTCCCTTTGCAGACATGATCTGTTCTTGGCAGATGCTGGTGGCCCCAGAAGCTCGAGCACAGGTGCACTGTCTAGGAAGGGAGCTTGCAGGTGGGAACCCAGCAGGGCCCTGGGTGTCCTTGGGCACTGACAGGGTCCCAACTGTGAGCACCATCTGCTCCTGTGAAGGGTGTCTGACAGTAGCCGCAGCCCTGGACCTGGAAGGTGAGTACCTCTGAGACCCAAAGTCAGGCTCCCATTCCCATCCTCCCTGCCTGTAGGGAGTCCACGGAAAGTCACTTTAACCCTGGAAATAGAAAGCACCAACATATGTACCACTTTGTAATTTACCAAGTGTTTTCCCACATATGTTCTTATTTTATCTTCTCCATGACCCTGTA